ACGGACCGGGAAGGCCTCTGCAAGGAGGTTCTCATTCATCAATTCACCCACTCATCCAGCCAGGACAAGGGCCTTCTTAGGCTATTCTATCTAAAGCGGCCCCCGTTAAACCGCACTCCTGCTTTTCCTCTGTAACACCCACCCCAGCTGCAAGTTCTCCGTACGCTTACCGTCTGTCTCCCCACCCACTAGAACGTGAACTCCAACACAGCAGAGACCTTCTGTGCTTTTCTTACCCAGGTGATCTCGGAGGACAAAATCCAATCTGAAGCCCACCCACCCCTCCCGCGCATGTCAACACCACTCAACAAACCCCTTGTACCTCTAGCTGTAATAAGTAACAAGCAGTATCCTACAGGGCGCCTCGGTGCCCAGGAGCGGATGCAAAGGCGCTGGGCGGGCACAAGGCAGCGCCAAGGACACTCAGGGACGGAGGAACCGACAGGGGACTTGACGCTCCGCCACTCCGACCAGCCGCCCCTTGTCCCCGCCGTCCTCGTCCGCCACTGAGATATCCCCCACGGTCTACCCACCCGTCGGCTCCCACCTGCGACCCAAGGACCCAAGTCTTCCAAGAGCTCAGCCGTTAGAATTCAAAGGTTCTTCTTTTTAAATAGGAGTTAAACCCTCTAGCTAGAAAGCCGATTGGCCTGCGCTCGAGCGAGGCTGCCTTGTGATTGGTTGACAACAAACCCGACGCCTTGAGTCGCGTTTAAGGGCGCACACCGCGCGCAGGCGCACTTGCTCCCTAAGAACCCGGAAGTGGTGGAGCCAACGGCCAGCCAGACCTGTGGCAGTCCCAGCCCCAGGGTGCTCTCCGCGGTCGGCCATTTATCGGTGAAGCAACAGCCCCTTGACGTCAAGCTTGACGCATTGGAGATAAAGTCCAAGGAGGTGAACTAACCTTTGAACGTGCCAGTAAGTAAGATGGCGAGAAAAGCAAGAGAGAGTGGGACCGATCGATAGCGCAGCGGTCGGCTTGGCGCCCTTTCAGCGTGCGCAGTGAACGTGCGCTCGGAGCGGTAGATTGGGCAGGATTCGCGCCTCCATTTTTCCAGGAGAGAGCGGGATACCAAGAGAACCGGACCAGCTGGTACTGGGACACGGGGAGAGTAGCTGGTGCGGTCGGCTGGGGCATTTAGAGAAAACCACAGAAACGACTGGGGCGAGACTGGAAGAGTCGAGAGTTAGCAAGGTGGCATGCGCCTCTACTTTGCGTTTCCTAAGTACCCTTCACCGTCCATTTTCCGTTTTTGCAGCTGGCAGGGAAACTGTCTTCCTTTTCTCCAAGATGTACAGAACCAAAGTGGGCTTGAAGGACCGCCAGCAGCTCTACAAGCTGATCATTAGCCAGCTGCTATATGACGGCTACATCAGCATCGCCAATGGCCTCATCAATGAAATCAAGCCTCAGTCTGTGTGTGCACCCTCGGAGCAGCTCCTGCATCTCATCAAACTCGGTAGATTGTGAACACAAATCCATACGTCCCATTTTGTTACGCCCTTAATTTTGATTTCTTTCAGGAATGGAAAACGATGACACCGCAGTTCAGTATGCAATTGGTCGTTCAGATACTGTTGCCCCTGGCACAGGGATTGACCTGGAATTTGATGCAGATGTTCAGACTATGTCCCCAGAGGCTTCTGAGTACGAAACATGCTATGTCACATCACATAAAGGACCATGCCGTGTAGCTACCTATAGTAGAGATGGACAGTTAATAGCTACTGGGTCTGCTGATGCTTCGATAAAGATACTTGACACAGAGAGGATGTTGGCCAAAAGTGCCATGCCAATAGAGGTAAAAATTCCAGTCACATACTTATTGATTGCTGTGCCTTGAGCATCTCTTCTTGTTGGTCTAGGTCATGATGAATGAGACCGCACAACAAAATATGGAAAACCACCCAGTGATTCGAACTCTTTATGACCATGTGGATGAAGTCACGTGCCTTGCTTTCCACCCAACAGAACAGATCCTGGCTTCTGGTTCAAGGGATTATACTCTTAAATTATTTGATTATTCCAAACCATCAGCAAAAAGAGCCTTCAAATACATTCAGGTAGGAATCTTTAGAAAGGAGCTTTACATTTTGGTCACTTGTATTAATGTCTCTGTCCCAACAGGAAGCTGAAATGTTACGTTCCATCTCTTTTCATCCTTCTGGAGACTTTATACTTGTCGGAACTCAGCATCCTACTCTTCGCCTTTATGATATCAACACCTTTCAATGTTTTGTCTCTTGCAATCCTCAAGATCAACACACCGATGCTATATGTTCCGTTAATTACAATTCTAGTGCCAATATGTACGTAACTGGAAGCAAGGACGGCTGCATCAAATTATGGGATGGTGTTTCAAATCGATGCATCACAACTTTTGAGAAAGCACATGACGGTGCTGAAGTTTGTTCTGCCATTTTTTCCAAAAATTCTAAATACATTCTCTCAAGTGGAAAAGACTCTGTAGCTAAACTTTGGGAAATATCAACGGGACGAACACTGGTCAGATACACGGGTATGTGAGACGTTGATGTTACTTAACATTTCTAGAAAGCTATCCCTCTTGCTCTCTGTGGCAGGCGCGGGTTTAAGTGGACGCCAGGTGCACCGGACACAGGCTGTGTTTAACCACACCGAGGACTATGTGTTGCTGCCCGACGAGAGGACGATCAGTCTTTGCTGCTGGGACTCGAGGACAGCCGAGCGGAGAAACCTGCTGTCGTTGGGGCACAACAATATTGTACGCTGCATAGTGCACTCCCCCACCAACCCCGGGTTCATGACGTGCAGCGATGACTTCAGAGCGCGGTTTTGGTACCGGAGATCGACCACTGACTGAGCCACCCTCTCCGTAGGGTTCTTTCTCGAGGACTCTACCCTCCTCCCCCACGTCCTGTCTCAGCTGCAGTCGTAAGTCCGTGCACCATCCTTGACGTTTTGCTGCCACCTCTGTCCACATTCTTCTTGGATTTGTATAAAAGAATCTTTTTTTACCTTGATGTAGAATCATGGTGGAAAAAGTTGGAAACACAGATCTGTGCAGTTCTACATTCACTGATTATTACAGTGTGATTTTCATCGGTTTTGTAAGTACAGGACTTGCCGTTTCTTTTGATCTCTTGATTGAAGGAGGATAGGGCATTAAAGTGCTTTTGACATGAGGAATTTTCATTTGGTTCTTCTGTCAACTTTCTTGCTTATTCTGCTGAACCCTCTGTGTATTTCCCTTCCAGGTATATTTGAACAGATAAGCAGGCATGCAGCTCTGAGACTCCTGAGTTTTATGCCATTATCAAAAGCATTTTCAAGAATCCCTCAATTCTATCCTGAAATGATGTTATTCTGATAATAAAGCTCAGATCTGCAACTTTATTGTTATATATTTTTCACTTCTGTAAAATTAATGGCCAGTTTTTCCTGACAATTTATAGGAACAGTATCTTTCAACATACTCCCTACATTATCCTTCAATATCTGCAATACTTGTCTTTAGTAACTGTATTTCTGGTAAGATTATGATTTCATGAGAAACAATTGAAAATATATCCGATCTAATTAAATTAGGTCAGCCTGCTATTGCTCTCAGGTGTTGCCTGTCTTCACGAATGATTAGTATCGATTGACCTCTTTCTTAGGTGGTTTTAAGTCTTCAGTTCTCGTCAGCATGAACTAACTTCTCATCATGGAGGCACATAGTAACTGCATTCTCAGAAGATTTATGCAGTTAACCAATTGATACAAGTTTTCTTTTTCTTGAATTTTTTTTTTTTTAATTGAGGCACAGTCTTGCTCTGTCACCCAGGTTGGAGTGCAGTGGCGTGATCTCAGCTCACTGCAAGCTCCGCCTCCTGGTTTCACACCATTTTCCTGCCTCAGCCTCCCAAGTAGCTGGGACTACAGGCACCCACCACCACGCCCGGCTAATTTTTTTTTTTTTTTTTTTTTTTTTTGTATTTTTAGTAGAGCCAGGGTTTCACCATGTTAGCCAGGATGGTCTCTATCTCCTGACCTCGTGATCCGCCTGCCTCAGCCTCCCAAAGTTTTGGGATTACAGGCGTGAGCCACCGCGCCCAGCCTTCCTGAAGCTTTTTAGAACATGACAGTACTTCTCTGGATTCAGCACTAGCAGAGTCAGAGAACTCTGAACTCCCCTTGTACAAACATAAACTTTGCTTTATATTTATCCCAAAAAACAAATACCTTATGATCTGCATAGGAGTACCTAGAAATATAATCTGGGATCATTTGATAAAAATAGTAAATAGATTGAAGTAAAAGTCATTGCTTTATATTATAGGAAGTTTTGTTTTGTTTTGTTTTGTTTGTTTTGTTTTTGAGACGGAGTTTCGCTCTTGTCCCCCAGGCTTTAGTGCAATGGCGCGATCTCGGCTCACCGCAGCCTCCGCCACCTGGGTTCAAACGATTCTCCTGCCTCAGGCTCCCGAGTAACTAGGATTACAGGCGTGCGCCACCATGCCCGGCTAATTTTGTATTTTTTTTAGTAGAGACGGGGTTTCTCCATGTTGGTCAGGCTGGTCTCGAACTCCCAACCTCAGGTAATCCGCCCGCCTCAGCCTCCCAAAGTGCTAGGATTACAGGCGTGAGCCACCACGCGCGGCCCCATCATACGAAGTTACTGAAGTTATTGCGTAAACATTCTGTTTTAGTCATCCTTGAGGATCGTTTTAACTCCTTGATCTGTAAAACTGTCTTAAGCATCTTAACATGTTACATCACAGGGTTTTAGCTCAGATTTCCAAAGAGCCATATTTTTTGATGCATATTTCCAGTTGAATTCCAGTGTGAATTTCCAGTTGTACTTTGCATTCTGATTCTTTGATATTTGAACTTGGCCATCTGTGGGTGCTACTCTCGTAAGACTAAAAGGCACCTACTAAATACGAACAAGGATAACCAGTTCTACCAAAAACATTACCAACCAAACCTCCCCTGTTCTTTTTTCAGACTTTCCTTTTGCTTTCAACCTCTTAAACTGTAAAGGAGAGATTTAATGTTTCCCTATTATTCTGCTTTGACTCACATACTAAAATGACCACATGGCACTCCATTGAATCTTTTCAGTTGTTCACGAATTAAAATAATGCCCATGTTTTACAGTTTTTCGAGTAGTCTCAGCAATGGATCTGTAGTTTCAGGACCTGTTTTTAAAAGATCAAGATACTTTTATGTGTTTCAGAAGTAGCTGTTTTTTCATTTTTTGTGGGTTTGTTTTTTTTGTGTTTGTTTGGTTGGTTGGTTTTTGGTTTTTTTGCTTTTTAAAGGTCACAGTGTTGTGAGCCTGGTGTAAATGCCAGGAATATTATATGGACTTAGTATCTGCATCTCGTTAATTGTACCACACAACACTCTGCCATTCAAATAATGAATATCTGGTCAGGATACGAACTTATACCCTCTGTGTGTTTTTTTTTTTTAAGATACGTGATTTCTGAAATAAACTTTATATACAATGATAAGCTAGTTTATTTTTTTTGGAACTTACTTT